GGACTACAGGCGCCTGCCACCATGCCCGGCTAATTTTTTTGTATTTTTAGTAGAGACGGGGTTTCAGCATGTTGGCCAGGATGGTCTCGATCTCCTGATCTCGTGATCGTCCCGCATCGGCCTCCCAAAATGCAGGGATTACAGGCGTGAGCCACTGCGCCCGGCCTCAAGGCCTCCTTCTTGCATCATCAAACACCCTGCAGCACCTACGTAAAGGCAGTTGGAGCTGGGTCGCAGCACCCGGCTGAGTCACGCCAGCCCGGCCCTCCCGGAGCTCTGCGTCCCCGATCCGGTCCTGCATAATCAAATACAGTATAACAAAGTACCGATAACCGGGACAATGGGGCTGTGTGCTCCGGACCGTGGGAGCCCGGGGCCGCCGCAGGGAGGCCGAGGGAGGAAGCCACAGGGCAGGGCAGGGCAGGGCCGGGCTTTGCAGGGGGCAGCGCTGTCCCAGGGTGAGGGGTACGGGGGCGGGATTGCAAAACCCTAGCGTGCGCCCGATGATCAGCTGGGGCCGCAGAGGTGGGCCTCGCACAGGAGGCCGCGGCTCGCTGATACTGCGAGCTGGCAAAGCCGAAGCTGGGCGGGGGTCCGGGCGGTGGGAGCCAAGTCGGATCAGGGAGTGGCTTGTAACTCGGCGGCCGATTGGACACGAAGAAGAGAGCGGGGTGGGGCTGGGAGGGTTGGGGGTCCGGAGCGGGGGCGCGGACCCAAGACCACCTGGAGCTCCGCCCGGGCAGCGCGGGGTCACGGCGGGAATTTTCGGGTCGCCGAGTGACTCAGCCCCGCAGGCTCGAAACTGCGGGCGCATGAGGTGTGCAGGTACCGGGGTGGGGGTCCCGCGCCGGAAATAGGGGCGACTGAGGGGCCGCGAGGCGGGGAGGAAACAGGGGGGCTGCGGTTCCGGGCGACACCGCCCCCGACGCGGCCGTGGAGGCGGGGCTCCCCCAGGTGGCGGGGCGGGGCAGGGCTCCCCCAGGTGGTGGGGGCGGGGCGCCGGGGAGACCCCGCCTCCCGCGCCCTCTCAGCAACCCGCACAGGGCGCACCCGGACGCTCTACCGCTCCCGCCGCAGTCGCCGGGCCATGGGCCTCGAGCCCGCCCCGAACCCCCGCGAGCCCGCCTTGTCTGCGGCGTGACTGGAGGCCCAGGTGAGGCCTGCACGGACGGGAGGCGGGCGGGTGTGCCACATGCACTGATCTCTTGTGTCCCCAGATGGTCATCATGGGCCAGTGCTACTACAACGAGACCATCGGCTTCTTCTATAACAACAGTGGCAAAGAGCTCAGCTCCCACTGGCGGCCCAAGGATGTGGTCGTGGTGGCACTGGGGCTGACCGTCAGCGTGCTGGTGCTGCTGACCAATCTGCTGGTCATAGCAGCCATCGCCTCCAACCGCCGCTTCCACCAGCCCATCTACTACCTGCTCGGCAATCTGGCCGCGGCTGACCTCTTCGCGGGCGTGGCCTACCTCTTCCTCATGTTCCACACTGGTCCCCGCACAGCCCGACTTTCACTTGAGGGCTGGTTCCTGCGGCAGGGCTTGCTGGACACAAGCCTCACTGCGTCGGTGGCCACACTGCTGGCCATCGCCGTGGAGCGGCACCGCAGTGTGATGGCCGTGCAGCTGCACAGCCGCCTGCCCCGTGGCCGCGTGGTCATGCTCATTGTGGGCGTGTGGGTGGCTGCCCTGGGCCTGGGGCTGCTGCCTGCCCACTCCTGGCACTGCCTCTGTGCCCTGGACCGCTGCTCACGCATGGCACCCCTGCTCAGCCGCTCCTATTTGGCCGTCTGGGCTCTGTCGAGCCTGCTTGTCTTCCTGCTCATGGTGGCTGTGTACACCCGCATTTTCTTCTACGTGCGGCGGCGAGTGCAGCGCATGGCAGAGCATGTCAGCTGCCACCCCCGCTACCGAGAGACCACGCTCAGCCTGGTCAAGACTGTTGTCATCATCCTGGGTAAGTGGGGCCCCCAGGGGGCAACAGGGACCTTGCCCTGCTCACTTCCGCCTCTGTCCCACAGGGGCGTTCGTGGTCTGCTGGACACCAGGCCAGGTGGTACTGCTCCTGGATGGTTTAGGCTGTGAGTCCTGCAATGTCCTGGCTGTAGAAAAGTACTTCCTACTGTTGGCCGAGGCCAACTCCCTGGTCAATGCTGCTGTGTACTCTTGCCGAGATGCTGAGATGCGCCGCACCTTCCGCCGCCTTCTCTGCTGCGCGTGCCTCCGCCAGTCCACCCGCGAGTCTGTCCACTATACATCCTCTGCCCAGGGAGGTGCCAGCACTCGCATCATGCTTCCCGAGAACGGCCACCCACTGATGGACTCCACCCTTTAGCTACCTTGAACTTCAGCGGTACGCGGCAAGCAACAAATCCACAGCCCCTGATGACTTGTGGGTGCTCCTGGCTCAACCCAACCAACAGGACTGACTGACTGGCAGGACAAGGTCTGGCATGGCACAGCACCACTGCCAGGCCTCCCCAGGCACACCACTCTGCCCAGGGAATGGGGGCTTTGGGTCATCTCCCACTGCCTGGGGGAGTCAGATGGGGTGCAGGAATCTGGCTCTTCAGCCATCTCAGGTTTAGGGGGTTTGTAACAGACATTATTCTGTTTTCACTGCGTATCCTTGGTAAGCCCTGTGGACTGGTTCCTGCTGTGTGATGCTGAGGGTTTTAAGGTGGGGAGAGATAAGGGCTCTCTCGGGCCATGCTACCCGGTATGACTGGGTAATGAGGACAGACTGTGGACACCCCATCTACCTGAGTCTGATTCTTTAGCAGCAGAGACTGAGGGGTGCAGAGTGTGAGCTGGGAAAGGTTTGTGGCTCCTTGCAGCCTCCAGGGACTGGCCTGTCCCCGATAGAATTGAAGCAGTCCACGGGGAGGGGATGATACAAGGAGTAAACCTTTCTTTACACTCTGAGGTCTCCAAAACATTTGTTGTTATCAATTCAGTGTTTCTGTCC